CCACCTCCCGGGTTCGAGCGATTCTGTCTCAGCCTCCGGAGTAGCTGGGACTACAGGCATGTGCCACCATGCCCGGCTAATTTTTGTATTTTTAGCAGAGACGGGGGGTTTCACCATATTGGCTATTGGCTCTGCTGGTCTCGAACTCCTGACCTCAGGTGATCCGCCCACCTAGGCCTCCCAAAGTACTGGGATTACAGGCGTGAGCCACTGTGCCCGACCTTCTCTATATTATTTTTATTTATTTTTAATTAACAAAGCATAGAAACAGATTCAGGACATTCCTCCGAAGACGTTCCAGACTCGAGTCCTAGGACATGGTTGGGGCGGGGGTCATTTGATCGAGTGGCCTGTGTCCTTATCTGGAATACGGGACGACGCTGTAACTCTAACTCACCCTGCGAACTCACAGCTTTTGAGGTAAACAAGTGAGAAAGAAGAGACAATAAAGTGATCTTTCTTTACCATCTACCAAGGACCAGGTGGTTTACACGTCAGTTCATTTTCAGGAACACAGCAGCGCTCTGAAAACTACAGAGCTTCCTGGGCGTAGGGGGCTGTGGTCGCTTGAAAAGAACCAGCCTGGGGGTCCGAGTTCCACCGGAATTGGGTTCGAGCGCGGGTGAAAAGAGGGACCCGACAGCACCCACCCTCCAAGTAGAGGCAAAAGTTGAAAGTGGCGGGCTGGCTGCGCTTCCGAAGAAACACGACTGGCGAAGGCTCACCTTAGTCTCTACGGTGGGTCCCTCCCTGTAGCCGACCCGTTCCTTGAAGCGGGCCAGAAACGCCGGCTCGGCTGGCCGCACGTACGATACCTGGTTCCGCTTGCTCATGGTAGCTCTGGGTAAAGACAGAAGACAGGTTCCGCGACGGATTCGCGACGATACAGAGGCGCTTAGCTGTGACGTCACTGGGCCACGCCCCCGATGCGTAGGCCGGGCAACATGGCGGCCTCCATGCGGGCGTCAACGTCCGATCCAAGCGCCAAATTCAAATTTGCGGCCATCTTGAGCGGGCGGAATTCAGTCGCGCGCGGTGCAGTCGGGAGGTGGAGGCACCGGCTGCATTGTTTTCGGGATCGAGGGGTGAGGGCGCTATGGCACCCGGCTGCAAAAGTAAGTCTGGGCCCCCGGCTTCGTTACCCTATAAATGACCTTTAATAACTTTTTTTTTTTCTAGCTGAGTTACGCAGCGTGACAAATGGTCAGTCTAACCAACCAAGGTAAGGAGAAAAATATTCTCAATGAGCTCCCACTGAACTGTTACTTTCTTTTTTTTGTCTTTAGTAATGAAGGTGATGCCATCAAAGTTTTTGTGCGAATTCGTCCTCCTGCAGAAAGATCTGGGTCAGCTGATGGAGAGCAGAACTTATGCTTATCTGTGCTGTCCTCCACGAGTCTCCGGCTGCACTCCAACCCTGAGCCCAAGACCTTCACGTTTGATCATGTTGCAGATGTGGATACCACTCAGGTAATGATAATTAGAAACTTAACTTTTTTTTTTGATATGTTAACATGTTTGGTTACATTTGTAGGAATCTGTATTCGCAACTGTGGCTAAAAGCATTGTGGAGTCTTGCATGAGCGGTTATAATGGTACCATCTTTGCATAGTAAGTTGTTGACTGTGTCCTTATACATAGTATGTAAAAATAATATGTAAAACATTTTTTACAGTGGACAGACTGGCTCAGGGAAGACATTTACTATGATGGGTAAGTAAAGATTAACTTTTGTTGGCTTAATCAAAATCCAGTGTTTTTTTTTTCATTTTTTTAGGACCATCTGAATCTGATAATTTTTCTCATAACCTGAGAGGAGTAATCCCACGAAGTTTTGAATATTTGTTTTCCTTAATTGATCGTGAAAAAGAAAAGGTAAAACAATGTAAAAATAAAGTGGTTCTATGTAATGTATCTAAATGAGGCTTCTTTTTTACAGGCTGGAGCTGGAAAGAGTTTCCTTTGTAAGTGTTCCTTTATTGAAATCTACAACGAGCAGATATATGATCTACTGGACTCTGCATCGGCTGGACTGTACTTAAGGGAGCATATCAAGAAGGGAGTCTTTGTTGTTGGTGCGGTGGAGCAGGTGGTAACCTCAGCTGCTGAAGCCTATCAGGTACCCTGCCATGAGTACTTAATTGGTGCTTACATTTCTTTTAATATGTTTTCCTTTTGCATAGGTGTTGTCTGGAGGATGGAGGAATAGACGTGTGGCATCAACATCAATGAACAGAGAATCGTCTAGGTCTCATGCCGTCTTTACAATTACAATAGAGTCAATGGAGAAAAGTAATGAGATTGTGAATATACGGACCTCCCTACTCAACCTGGTGGATTTAGCAGGATCTGAAAGGCAAAAAGATACCCATGCAGAAGGGATGAGATTGAAGGTAAGAATGAAATTATGGTCTTCAACTTGTGTTAAATTTTTGTTCTTTTCCGTCAACACTTTAGGAAGCAGGTAACATAAATCGATCATTGAGCTGCCTGGGCCAAGTGATTACAGCACTTGTCGACGTGGGTAATGGAAAACAGAGACATGTTTGCTACAGAGACTCCAAACTTACCTTCTTACTACGGGTAAAGTAGATCCTTGGGTTCCTGGGCTCCTTCCGAAAATATGTTCATTCCTATCATTAAACAGGATTCCCTTGGAGGTAATGCCAAAACAGCCATAATTGCAAATGTTCATCCTGGATCCAGGTGTTTTGGGGAAACCCTATCAACACTTAACTTTGCTCAAAGAGCCAAGCTGATTAAAAACAAGGTAAAATACTGGCGTATACTTCATTAAATAAAATTTTAATGCTTTTTAAAAAATTCCTGAACAGGCAGTAGTAAATGAAGACACCCAAGGAAATGTGAGCCAGCTCCAAGCTGAAGTGAAGAGGCTCAAAGAACAACTGGCGGAGCTTGCTTCAGGACAGACACCACCAGAAAGCTTCCTGACCAGAGGTAGGATGAGCACACAGTCCTTTATCTTGGGGTCATCTTCCCTTTCTTATTGGATCAATTACAGACAAAAAGAAGACTAACTATATGGAGTATTTCCAGGAAGCAATGTTATTCTTTAAGAAATCTGAACAGGAAAAGAAGGTAGGAAATGGAATTAGTAATAAAGGAGATTCTCATGTTTAACCAAATTATGAATTTCTTTAAGTCTCTGATAGAAAAAGTTACCCAATTAGAAGACCTCACCCTCAAAAAGGAAAAATTTATTCAATCTAATAAAATGATTGTGAAATTCCGAGAGGATCAAATAATACGCTTGGAAAAGCTCCACAAGGAATCCCGGGGAGGTTTTCTGCCTGAGGAGCAGGATCGTTTGCTCTCAGAATTAAGGAATGAGATTCAAACTCTGCGAGAACAAGTGAGTATACGGCATCTATAATATTTCTAAAATATATAATGCGTGTAATTCTTCTATGTCACAGATAGAGCACCACCCCAGAGTTGCAAAGTATGCTATGGAAAATCATTCCCTCAGGGAGGAGAATAGAAGACTGAGATTATTAGAGCCTGTGAAAAGAGCTCAAGAAATGGATGCCCAGACCATTGCAAAACTAGAAAAAGCTTTCTCTGAAATAAGTGGCATGGAGAAAAGTGACAAAAGTAAGAAATGATTGTTGTATATACGTGCCATGAAAAAAGACTGAGATTGTTTTCTTATTAACAGATCAGCAAGGATTTTCACCTAAAGCTCAGAAAGAGCCATGTTTGTTTGCAAACACTGAGAAGTTAAAAGCACAACTCCTGCAAATTCAGACAGAGCTGAATAATTCAAAGCAAGAATATGAAGAATTCAAAGAACTTACTAGGTAAAGTCTAAATACACATGCATGCACACTTACCTGAAATACTCCGTTTTACAATATCTATTAGGAAAAGGCAGCTAGAATTGGAATCAGAGCTTCAGTCTTTGCAAAAAGCGAACCTTAATCTTGAAAACCTTTTGGAAGCAACAAAAGCCTGCAAGCGGCAAGAAGTTTCTCAGCTGAATAAAATTCATGCTGAAACACTTAAGGTAGGTCATCTGAACAATACCTCCACCTTAAACTGTTTTGATTTTTTATTTGTTTTGGCAGCAGCTCAAGAATGTTATGTGGATATATAATGATTTATTCAACCTGGAAAATGCTGGGTTTTTTCCTATACAGGTAGAAATTTAAAAATTATTTTTAAATTTTGACTAATGTTTTCCATAATCATTTTTTGCTGCAGATTATAACTACACCAACCAAGGCCTACCAACTTCATTCCCGACCAGTACCAAAATTAAGCCCTGAAATGGGAAGCTTTGGCTCTCTATACACTCAGAATTCTAGCATATTAGATAATGATATATTAAATGAGCCAGTTCCTCCTGAGATGAATGAACAAGCTTTTGAGGCCATTTCTGAAGAGCTTAGAACAGTGCAGGTAATGTTTTGTTCTAGAAAAAATAAATAACTAAATTTTGATGACTGAAGTTTTTGTGTTGCAGGAACAAATGAGTGCTCTTCAAGCCAAACTGGATGAAGAAGAGCATAAAAACCTAAAGCTTCAGCAGCATGTTGACAAACTGGAACATCATTCTACCCAAATGCAGGAGGTGAGACCAAGAGCACAGCCTCAGAAAATGTACTTTTCCAGTAAATTTATCTTTTTTCCCAAAGCTTTTCTCATCAGAAAGAATTGATTGGACCAAACAGCAGGAAGAGCTTCTCTCACAGTTGAATGTCCTTGAAAAGCAGCTTCAAGAGACTCAAACTAAAAATGACTGTAAGTTATTCTATCAGGAGCTTTGTGACTTGCCTACTGAGGATATGTTTTCTTTGTTTTTTAGTTTTGAAAAGTGAGGTACATGACCTGCGAGTAGTCCTTCATTCTGCTGACAAGGAGCTTTCTTCAGTGAAATTGGAATATAGTTCATTCAAAACGAATCAGGAGAAAGAATTCAACAAACTTTCCGAAAGACACATGCATGTACAGCTTCAATTAGATAATCTCAGGTAGAGTTGTTCTTTTATGGTTTCAAGTTGCCTTTACCATTTTTAAAATGTTTTCCTTATAAAGGTTAGAAAACGAAAAGCTGCTTGAGAGCAAAGCCTGCCTACAGGATTCCTATGACAACTTACAAGAAATAATGAAATTTGAGATTGACCAACTTTCAAGAAACCTCCAAAACTTCAAAAAAGAAAATGAAACTCTGAAATCTGATCTGAATGTATGTTAAGAAGGGTGAATTTGTCCCGCATCACAGTTACTTAAAATCTAATGTTGTCTTTTAGAATTTGATGGAGCTTCTTGAGGCAGAAAAAGAACGCAATAACAAATTATCATTACAGTTTGAAGAAGATAAAGAAAACAGTTCTAAGTGAGTGCTATTTATTTTTTCTACTAGCATACGTCAGGGGTAAAAGATAATTATTCTCTTCCAGAGAAATCTTAAAAGTTCTTGAGGCTGTACGTCAGGAGAAACAGAAAGAGACGGCCAAGTGTGAGCAGCAGGTAAAATTCCTGTTACTCTAACTCTAGTATTTATTCTTCTAAAAATATTTCTTTTTCACCATAGATGGCAAAAGTACAGAAACTAGAAGAGAGCTTGCTTGCTACTGAAAAAGTGATCAGTTCCCTGGAAAAGTCTAGAGATTCTGATAAGGTTGGTAGAGTTTGAAGCTACATCTCTCTGTGGGGTATGAAGATATTATTTCTGTCCTCATCAGAAAGTTGTAGCTGACCTCATGAACCAGATCCAGGAGCTAAGAACATCGGTCTGTGAGAAAACAGAAACTATAGACACCCTGAAACAAGAACTGAAGGACATAAATGTAAGTTCGGTCACCAACAAGATGTTAAATTTTGGCTCTTATAGCATGACTTTCTTTTCTACAGTGCAAATACAACTCTGCTTTGGTTGACAGAGAAGAGAGCAGAGTGTTGATCAAGAAGCAGGAAGTGGATATTCTGGATCTGAAAGAAACCCTTAGGCTGAGAATACTTTCTGAGGACATAGAGGTAGGTATTAACGCATCACAGCTTCTTTGTTTATTAAGAAACTGTGATGATTGTCTCCTAACAGAGGGATATGCTCTGTGAGGACCTGGCTCATGCCACTGAGCAGCTGAACATGCTCACAGAGGCCTCAAAAAAACACTCGGGGCTGCTGCAGTCTGCCCAGGAAGAACTGACCAAGAAGGAAGCCCTGATTCAGGAACTTCAGCACAAGGTGAGAAACACACAGGTGTCACTCAAGATGGGGTTGTAACCTTGTATCTGTTCAATTTTCCCAGCTAAACCAAAAGAAAGAGGAAGTAGAACAGAAGAAGAATGAATATAACTTCAAAATGAGGCAACTAGAACATGTGATGGATTCTGCTGCTGAGGATCCCCAGGTACTTTTCAGAAAAAGATTATTTCAGGAGGAGGATATTTGGATGAGATGTGATTTTATTTTAGAGTCCTAAGACACCACCTCACTTTCAAACACATTTGGCAAAACTCCTGGAAACACAAGAACAAGAGATAGAAGATGGAAGAGCCTCTAAGACTTCTTTGGAACACCTTGTAACAAAGCTAAATGAAGACAGAGAAGTCAAAAATGCTGAAATCCTCAGAATGAAGGTAATTGGATTTTTTTTCCAGTAAATTTAATTTTTTTTGAAAAGATACGATTTGATGTTATTAGGAGCAGTTGCGTGAAATGGAAAACCTACGCCTGGAAAGTCAGCAGTTAATAGAGAAAAACTGGCTCCTGCAAGGTCAGCTGGATGATATTAAAAGACAAAAGGAAAACAGGTGAGAAAGAACCACGAGAACTCTATGGGCTAATGCCTCCTCCCACCCCTGTTAATCTATGCAGTGATCAGAATCATCCAGATAATCAACAGCTGAAGAATGAACAAGAAGAAAGTATCAAAGAAAGACTTGCAAAAGTAAGATTTTTTTTTATGTAATAGTTTCTTCTCTTTTTATTTTCTTTTTTTAATCTTCTTATAGAGTAAAATAGTTGAAGAAATGCTGAAAATGAAAGCAGAGTAAGTGTACTATTTTGTAATTTAAAATCTTGAAATACTATAAAGTGATAACCTATTCCTACAGCCTAGAAGAAGTCCAAAGTGCCCTTTACAACAAAGAGATGGAATGCCTTAGAATGACTGATGAAGTCGAACGAACCCAAACTTTGGAGTCTAAAGCATTCCAGGAAAAAGAACAACTGAGATCAAAGCTGGAAGAAATGTATGAAGAAAGAGAGAGAACATCCCAGGTGTGCTAGTGTGTTGGTGTTTTCATGATACTCATTTTTCCCTCCTTGGATTGATTACCTGCAGGAGATGGAAATGTTAAGGAAGCAGGTGGAGTGTCTTGCTGAGGAAAATGGAAAGTTGGTAGGTCACCAAAATTTGCATCAGAAGATTCAGTACGTAGTGCGACTAAAGAAGGAAAATGTCAGGCTTGCTGAGGTAAACCTAAAAATTATTCTGAATAAATTCTGTTTTTTCTTTTTGTTTTTTTAAAATTACTTAGGAGACAGAAAAGTTGCGTGCCGAAAATGTATTTTTAAAAGAAAAGAAAAGAAGTGAATCTTGAGGATTCCGGTCAGCTACCTAGGCATCACCTTGTTTGAAGATGTTTCTTCTCTTTTACAAGTAAGACCTACTCCTGGCCACTTAGGAGAGCTGAATTTATGGACCTTAATTATTAAATGTTTATAAGGTGGTGGTAACCACCTCAAGTTTCTGATGAACATTCTGCATCCATATACACCCTGTGACAGTCAGCAGTCTGCTATTAAGTGGCCTACTTCAAGGCTTTGAATCAACTTAAGGGAAAACCTTTTGTCTTTGTAAAAATAAAAGCCTGTAGCTAAGGTTTACAGTGGACATTAGCCAGATCATTTTCTTCTTAGATTATGCCATAATCTCCTTTGATTCTTATGGAAGTTCTAACAATATATGGTGGTTCCAACACCTGCAGTGAGTTTAATGACTGACTTAGTAGCAGGTACAAGAAGCAAACTTGTTAATATAGATTATTTTTGTATTCTTACTTTAGGTATTTTCTTGAGCATTTTCCATGACTGTAAATAAAGCCATTTTTTAAGATAATAATTAAAGTGACTTACATTGTTCATTCTGTTGTT